CTTTAAACTGTGCCTTTTATCAGCATTCTGAAGTACTGTATGTTGAAGTAACTTCTCTGAACCCCGAATACTTCATCTATAAAGTTAGGAATAATAAATACGTCATAGATTAAGTATGGACATTATCTGATGCATAGCAGGTACTATTCAAATGAAGGAAACGAAGTTATCCTAGGTCCTTTAATGCACTAAATGTGTGCTCCATTTCCGCCTTTCTTGGCATCTGTGTGAAATCTCAGGATATAGTGTCCACTAAACTTCAGTGCACTGCCTAATGAGACAACGAACTCCAAGTGCGGACCTTTTGAGTTTAAACGGGTTTCAGTAGGTAAAATACGTAAAGTTCACAGTACCCTCGCAATTTAGATGGAGGAAAAAAAATCAGTCGGGGGGGGGGTCCCCGTATGCAAATACAGGAATTACAGAAGAAGACAGGACCCCCGCCGCAGCACCACTTCCCCCTACAGGGCGCAACGTCCCGCCGCTGGCGCGGGGGTGGAGATTTGCATGTGCGAAGTCGGGAAGAGGGGGAACCACCTCTCGAAAACCCCGGCCGTCGCCCTCCCAGGCCGGGAGAGTCGGCCCCGCGCGCCCCCAAAAGCTCCCCAGCGGCCGGCCCTCTCTACGTCATCCGCACCCTCCCGCCCGCTCCTGAACTTTAAACCACACTCGGAAGAACAACCTGGAGGAGGGGGATTTCTCAGGAGCCAGCGGCCTTCTCACGCTGCTAGCCGTCACCTCCCGGCTCCCGCCGTTCCCTGCGCTCCCGAAGCCCACCCCAAGCTCCCGCTCCCTCGACCCCCTCCCAAGCCAGCCGCCGCAGCAGCGCCGGGGGCGTATGCGTGGGGGCCGGCGGGGAGCGTGCGCGGGGACAGGCAGGGGCGGGGCGCTGGGGGCGGTCGCGCGCGCGGCGGCCGCGAGGTCGCCCCGCCCACGCCTCCGGGTGAGGGTTGCTGCGTCGGGCCTACGTCAGCCGCGGGAAATTCCCCTCCCGCCAGGCTGCTCGCCTCTCGGCTGGGCCAGCACTCGGCTCTCCCCGCTCCGCCCCCTGCCCCTGGCTCCCGTACGGTGGACGGCGACGCTGGGTGACCCGGGGTGCAAGAATTCAGGGGTTGGGAAGGTGTGAGCCGCAAACCCAGCGGAGGGCGGGAAGAAGGAGGAGGCCTCTAGGGTGGTCGGGGGACTGGGGGCCCCGCCGGCAGAGGTCCCTCGGCCTCCTGACTGACTGACTGCGGCCGCCTCCGGCCAGGACGCTGGGAGCTGCCTGCGGGAAGGTGCGGGGAGCGGAGCCATGGCCTCCGGTGAGTGTTCATGGGGCGCGGGCCTGGGCCGGCACTGACCTCCTCCTTTTTAAAAACTTTTCAGGTGCGTATAACCCGTATATAGAGATAATTGAACAACCCAGGCAGAGGGGAATGCGTTTTAGATACAAATGTGAAGGGCGATCAGCAGGCAGCATTCCAGGGGAGCACAGCACAGACAACAACCGAACATACCCTTCTATCCAGGTAATAGACCCTTCTTCTGTGTCTATCTCACTGGATCATGTATTTAATTTCCCCCTTTTTTCAGATTATGAACTATTATGGAAAAGGAAAAGTGAGAATTACATTAGTAACAAAGAATGACCCATATAAACCTCATCCTCATGATTTAGTTGGAAAAGACTGCAGAGACGGCTACTATGAAGCAGAATTTGGACAAGAACGCAGACCTTTGTTGTAAGTACACAGTTACAGACATCTTCAGAAATTGCAGTTTTGAATATTGTTTTTTTCCTGCTAGTTTCCAAAATTTGGGTATTCGATGTGTGAAGAAAAAAGAAGTAAAAGAAGCTATTATTACAAGAATAAAGGCAGGAATCAATCCATTCAATGGTAAGTATGTTTGATAAAATCATTTCTATTTATTACATTTAAAAAATTTTTTTTTTCTATTCAGTCCCTGAAAAACAGCTGAATGATATTGAAGATTGTGACCTCAATGTGGTGAGACTGTGTTTTCAAGTTTTTCTCCCTGATGAACATGGTAATTTGACGACTGCTCTTCCTCCTGTTGTCTCGAACCCAATTTATGACAACCGTAAGTACTTCATTTTCTTATATTTGTAGTCTAACTCATTTTTTTGAAAATCCTTTATATTTAGGTGCTCCAAATACTGCAGAATTAAGGATTTGTCGTGTAAACAAGAATTGTGGAAGTGTCAGAGGAGGAGATGAAATATTTCTACTTTGTGACAAAGTTCAGAAAGGTATTTATTTATTTCATTGAATTTAGAATAAACATTTTTTTTTTTTTGGTTTCTTATTGACTAGATGACATAGAAGTTCGTTTTGTGTTGAACGATTGGGAAGCAAAAGGCATCTTTTCACAAGCTGATGTACACCGTCAAGTAGCCATTGTTTTCAAAACTCCACCATATTGCAAAGCTATCACAGAACCCGTAACAGTAAAAATGCAGTTGCGGAGACCTTCTGACCAGGAAGTTAGTGAATCTATGGATTTTAGATATCTGCCAGATGAAAAAGGTATGACATTTTGCTGGTAATAATTTATATATTTTATCTGCTTTCCTGGTTTCTTTCTAATCAGATACTTACGGCAATAAAGCAAAGAAACAAAAGACAACTCTGCTTTTCCAGAAACTGTGCCAGGATCACGGTAAGAATAGTTTGGATCGATTCATATTTAAACCACCACACCCGGCTAATTTTTGTATTTTTAGTAGAAACAGGGTTTCGCCATGTTGACCAGGATGGTCTTGAACTCCTGACATCAGGTGATCCACCCACCTTGGCCTCCCAAAGTGCTGGGATTACAGGTGGGAGCCACCACGCCCGGCCAGTTTTTCAGCATTTAATAATGGAAAAACTTTATCCTAACAGTTAATTTTCCTGAGAGACCAAGACCTGGTCTCCTCGGTTCAATTGGAGAAGGAAGATACTTCAAAAAAGGTATTTTATTTCCTATAGCATATTTCTTGTGATAATTTCGTAAAATAAATTTTTCCTCCCACAGAACCAAACTTGTTTTCTCATGATGCAGTTGTGAGAGAAATGCCTACAGGGGTTTCAAGTCAAGCAGAATCCTACTATCCCTCACCTGGGCCCATCTCAAGTGGATTGTCACATCATGCCTCAATGGCACCTCTGCCTTCTTCAAGCTGGTCATCAGTGGCCCACCCCACCCCACGCTCAGGCAATACAAACCCACTGAGTAGTTTTTCAACAAGGACACTTCCTTCTAATTCGCAAGGTATCCCACCATTCCTGAGAATACCTGTTGGGAATGATTTAAATGCTTCTAATGCTTGCATTTACAACAATGCCGATGACATAGTCGGAATGGAAGCGTCATCCATGCCATCAGCAGATTTATATGGTATTTCTGATCCCAACATGCTGTCTAATTGTTCTGTGAATATGATGACAACCAGCAGTGACAGCATGGGAGAGACTGATAATCCAAGACTTCTGAGCATGAATCTTGAAAACCCCTCATGTAATTCAGTGTTAGACCCAAGAGACTTGAGACAGCTCCATCAGATGTCCTCTTCCAGTATGTCAGCAGGCGCCAATTCCAATACTACTGTTTTTGTTTCACAATCAGATGCATTTGAGGGATCTGACTTCAGTTGTGCAGATAACAGCATGATAAATGAGTCGGGACCATCAAACAGTACTAATCCAAACAGTCATGGTTTTGTTCAAGATAGTCAGTATTCAGGTATTGGCAGTATGCAAAATGAGCAATTGAGTGACTCCTTTCCATATGAATTTTTTCAAGTATAACTTGCAAGATTTAAATCCTTTTAAATCTTGATACCACCTATATAGATGCAGCATTTTGTATTTGTCTAACTGGGGATATAATACTATATTTATACTGTATATATAATACTGACTGAGAATATAATACTGTATTTGAGAATATAAAAAACTTTTTTCAGGGAAGAAGCATACAACTTTGGACATAGCGAATACAAAATTGGAAGCTGTCATAAAAAGACAACTCAGAGGCCAGGCGCAGGGGCTCACACCTGTAATCCTAGCACTTTGGGAGGCCAAGGCGGGTGGATCACTTGAGACCAGGAATTCGAGACCAGCCTGGCCAACATGGTGAAACCCCGTCTCTACTAAAAATACAAAAATTAGCTGAGCATGGTGGTACGTGCCTGTACTGTCAGCTACTTGGGAGGCTGAGGCACAATAATTGTTTGAACCCAGGAAGCAGAGGTTGCAGTGAGCTGAGATCACACCACCGCACTCCAGCCTGGGTGACAGAGTGAGACTCTGTCTCAAAAAAAAAAAAACAAAAAAAACACACTTTTTTATATTTCTTTTTATAATGTTTTAATGTATTCTTAAATTTCAAGCAAATTTAAGATAAAACTTGTAATGGCTATGCCATTGAAAAACTTAATTTTTTATTTTTGAGGCCCATGGGCCAAGGTAACCCCTAAGGGGTTTTCTTAGGCTTCTTGGAGCTTAGATTTGTATGTATATCAAAATGTCTTTAAAATGTTAAGTTGGGCAGAAGGCAGTTGAAGTGAGCTTTCAAGGTATGGGAGGTTTTCTACATTTTATACTATTTCAATCTATGCCTTTAAAGTTGCTTATGATTTTAGCTGTACACTCATTTTTTAAGGGGAAGAAGTTTCCTTGGACCATTCGCCTTTCTTAGATGTCCTCACTCCCTGTGATCTCATAAAACTGCCTATTTGACATCTCTATCTAGAAATCTAATTAAAGCTCACACTCAGCATATCCAAAACTGAATTCTTGGTCTTCCCTCCCAAACTTGCTTCTCCTTCAGTCTTCTCCAACTCAGTAAATGGCAATGCCATACTTCTGGTTGCTCAGGCCAAAAACCCTGAAGTCATCCTTGATTCTTCTTTTAGCACCCATATCCAATCCATTAGCAAATCTGGTAGACCCTACCTTCACAATATATCTAAAGCTGACCACCTCTTTTGACCTCTACTATTAACGCCCTATTCCAAGCCACCATCATCTCTTCCCTGGATTGAAGCTGTCATCTACAAAAATTCTTCTTATATCCTTGCATTCCTACAGTCTGTTCCCCATAAAGTAGCCAGAATGATTATTTTTAAAACAAGTCAACTCATACCATTCATCTGCTCAAAACCATTCATTGGCTTCTCATCTCACTCAGAGCAGTCAAAGTCCTTAAAAGTTGCAGGCCTAGACTCCCTGTCCTACCTCAGGTACCACCATATCCCACCTCCTCATGCAGCTCCAGGCACCTTGGCCTCAGTGCTCCTCAAAGCATCAAGTATGCACTTGCCTTGGACAGTCTGTACTTGGTATTCCCTCTGCCTTGAATGTTGTTCTCCCAGAAAAATGCATAGTTCACTCTTACATCCTTCAGGTGTCACTCCACTGTTACCTGAGCAGGTCGTCCTTGAATATATACATCAGCATTCCCTTTCCCCCCTGCTTTATGTATGTCCATAGCACTCACCACGATCTGACTTTACTAAGTATTTATTCATTTACTGTTTGTTTTCCCATACCGAAATATAAACTTTCTAAGGACAGAAATTTTTGTGCTTTATTGTTGAATCTCCAATTTGTAGAAAAATGCCTACCTTATATTAAACACTCAGTAAATGTTTATTGAACATTAAAAGTATTACTAATAGAACTTTGGTTTTTGAAAGAAATAATAACTTTAATTATAAGACGTATATGATTTTTGCAGTTTTACTTAGTGTGACATTGGGTTTATGAGAATCGTGTACATTCAAGTCCAGGAATAATAATGGTCATCCAAATTGTTTGAAAGGAAAATAATCCCAGTGGCAAAATGATGGTAGAATTTGGGTAATCTTTTTTTTCCTTTTATGAAAAGAGATTTTATTGAAGGTAAAACATTAGAGGTTCATTGAGAATCTCTAAATCCATGTTTTGACATTGTCAAGCTCATTGCAACTTCCAGATTGAGTAACACTTATAACACATTTCCTTTTCAAAGTGCAAGATTTTTAAAAGAGACTTGTCACATATTCATTTGGCTGGTTTCAAATGGTGAGCTGAATGCTGGGTAATCTCTACTAGCTCCTTAATCAGATTTAAAATTCTCAGTGTTTCCTAGTTGTTTCTGCATACTTTATGTGAGTTGTTATAGCTGTAACATTACACTTTATTTGCTGTTTGTGTTTCGTGACTTTTGGTAATTCTGGCATTTAGAAACCTTTCACTTTGCTTCAAAACGTAGTTATATTTTGGAGTTTTCATTTGATATATAATTATTTATTTTGCCCTTTTATTTCCCAAAGACATTGTAAGGGTTAATTAGATCATTATATTTTATTATTACAGATTAAAGTTGGGCAGTAATCTTAATTATGATGGAATTATCATTATGCTAAGTAATTAACTTTACCTAGTTTGTTTTACAACTAGAACCTGCCCTAAATGTTGAATATCTTCCTAGCAAGAAACAGTCTGTCATTTTACTTACACGATGTCTAACCAAACCATAACTTTACATAAACTAGTCGTTTCGGTCAAATAGAAAAATGTGTGAATGCCATAAAAACAAAAATTCTCAGTTAAATGATACTGGGAAATAGGGAAGACAGCAAAGTGAGACTTGGGCTCAGGATGGTTCAGGAAGAAAAAAAAAGAAAGACCCCTGAGTACCATTAATATTCCTCAGAAATTATTATTTCAAAAGGAAATATTTCTGTATTATAAATTTTTCATGAGCAGCCATTATGAAATCTCACAAGAATCATAGAATTCAATAAAAAAGGTAGAAAGTAATTTTTTTACTTAAAAATATAAATTAAAATAAATTTTTAAAATCATAAGCACATAAATAGAACTTACCAGGGAGAAAGAAAAACCTGAAGGCACAATTTCTTTTCTGTTCAAAATGTGAACCCAGGATGTCTCTAGATGATGATGGATGATAGGTGGGGAGATTTTTTTTTTTTTTAATACAGAATCTCATAGTTTTGGATTAATTAGCACCAATCAGTTTAAACACTGACTGTTAGAATAGCTGCATGGGTTTTTTTCTTTAAACTAATTAAGCGTTGGCTACTTAGTATAAGTAAGTATAAGCCGAATTAAGGTTCTGCTACATCTGTGTTTAGAATATTTTTTTAAAACTAAATAAGTGTTGGCTAGTTTTGCGGTGTAAGCAGAATTAAGGTTCTGCTACCTCTGTGTGTAGAATATTCCCAATGGATTTTTCATTTTTCAGGTGCTATTTTTTGACCCTGTATAGACTTTAATTTAAAATGAATTTGGTAACGTTTCTCCTCTGTCTCTACATATATTCATGCTTTCACCTGCTCTTTTAACACCTGCTTTTAGTATCTGAGGCACTTTTTCTGAACTCTACTTGTGCACTGGATCCCTCCTCCTTTCTCTGCCAGGCTGTGTTTACTTTATCCTTACATCACCACTTAGTGATTCCTTTCTTTGTATAAACATGGTAAATGTCTTCATTAGCCTAAAAGGAAAGACCAAATAAAACCTTTCCTACCACTTGGATGCATTTGCATCCTGACTTCTGAAATGCCTCCAGCCTCCATTTTCTCCCTTCCCAGTTATTCCTTAGCCCAGCCATCTCTGTCTTTAGCTCCTACAATTTTCTTAGGATATTCTGGGAAAGATGAGCGGAGACTGCCCGCCTTGTCAAATCTAGTGTCTTTTTTTCAGTCCTCACACTGCTTGACCTATGTATAACCTCCTATACTTCCCTCTTTGCATACTCCTCTGGGTTTTCTGTGGTAGTCAAGATTCCTCCCTGAGATTTATTTCCCATGAGTCTTGACCCCTCCCCTCAGTTGGTGCTATTTCCCCCTACCCGCCCTCCGATGATCTTATCAGAGCCCACAGGTTCAGTTTTCTTTCATGCTACCTGAATGTCCTGATAAACTGGCTCGCTCTCTTCTTTACCTTCCATAATGGCATTACCATTTACCACGCCACCCAAGATACTTACTAGGAACCTCAAAGTATTGTATTCTTTTTCTCCATCACACTCATACTTAATCATCAAGTCCTTTTGAGCTTGTCTCCTCTTGAATATGTCCCTTCTTAATTCCTGCTGCCTTCTTAGTAAAGGCCTTCATTCTTTTTTCCCTAGTAATAATCTTTTCCATATGTTCCAGTTAAAATACCATGTTCTCCCTATTCCTTATTACATAGCTAGCATTCCTTGAAAAAAAACAATTCTCTCAGGCCTCCATACCTTTAGCATGTTACCCACTCTGCCTCTGCTCTTCTGGAACTAGAACACTCATCCTTGAAGGCTGGGCTTCTGTATGAAGGTTGGTCCTGCCTCCTTACTTGAGGTGAAGCTTTGTACATGCCTGTATTACGGACATCCTCTTATTTAAGTGTTTGTCTCTTTCGTCATTGGGACTCCAGCACCCAGCATAGTCCCTAGTATACTAGTTGGTGCTGAATAAATAGTAGCTATTATTAGAAAAGGAAGGGTGAAATTGACATGGGAGTTAGTAAAATGTATATGGAAATGATTTTTAAAGGGAAAGGTAATGATTTTCTGGCAGGAAAAGCAGCAATGACAAGATTACTTAAGTCTTGTGAAATAACACTTCTCTTCCTTGACCTGCTGCTTCCCTTTTTTACCACACACACACGCACACATACCACAGCCCTTTGAGACTGAAAGCAGCTCTATTGAGAATAGTAGTGTCAACTGTATTATGTAGAAATTCTAAAGTTTTTGGGATTATTTCATAGCCCTGACCTTGCTACTTCTCTCCACTTTATGTGGCAGGTTTAATCTCAGGTCTCCCTCATACACTTCTCAGCCTCAGCACCTAACCCTCACACAACACTCCAGTATTGATGCAGTCAATCTTGTATAACATTTTTTGAATGTCCAATGTGCAAAGCACGATGTTGGAAATTATACAGAGGTGAATAAGACAAAAACTCTTGCTCTCAAAGATGTCAGTCTTTTTCTTTGCAAGGATAACACATGTAGAGTAAAATGCATAAAGGGGACTAATTTTAAATGTACAGCTTAATTAATTTTTATGTATGTTAACACCCATGTCACCACCATGTTTAGGACATTTCCAGCACCCCTGAAATTTCCTTCATGCCCCTTCCCAGTCTGTACCTACACCTCTAAATCTATTTTCAATCTTAATGGCCTTTTAAATAACTGGGCTTCTCACAACCATAGTGAACAGAAACAGCTGGGTTGTCAACGTCTAACCTAATACTTCAGGAAAACTCATGATGGTTTCCATGTTAAGAGAGACATGGAGCAGGGCACTGGCATGGTGGATGGATCACGCCTGTAATCCCAGCACTTTGGGAGGCCGAGGTAGGGGGATTGCTTGAGCCCAGGAGTTCAAGACTAGCCTGGGTAATATAAGGAAAACCTGTCTCTGCAAAAAAAAAAAAAAAAAGAGGATACAACCAAATGGAAGAACATTCCATGCTCATGGGTAGGAAGAATCAATATCGTGAAAATGGCCATACTGCCCAAGGTAATTTACAGATTCAGTGCCATCCCCATCAAGCTACCAATGCCTTTCTTCACAGAATTGGAAAAAACTACTTTAAAGTTCATATGGAACCAAAAAAGAGCCCATATCGCCAAGTCAATCCTAAGCCAAAAGAACAAAGCTGGAGGCATCACACTACCTGACTTCAAACTATACTACAAGGCTACAGTAACCAAAACAGCATGGTACTGGTACCAAAACAGAGATATAGATCACTGGAACAGAACAGAGCCCTCAGAAATAACGCCGCATATCTACAACTATCTGATCTTTGACAAACCTGAGAAAAACAAGCAATGGGGAAAGGATTCCCTATTTAATAAATGGTGCTGGGAAAACTGGCTAGCCATATGTAGAAAGCTGAAACTGGATCCCTTCCTTACACCTTATACAAAAATCAATTCAAGATGGATTAAAGACTTAAACGTTAGACCTAAAACCATAAAAACCCTAGAAGAAAACCTAGGCATTACCATTCAGGACATAGGCATGGGCAAGGACTTCATGTCTAAAACACCAAAAGCAATGGCAACAAAAGCCAAAATTGACAAATGGGATCTAATTAAACTAAAGAGCTGCTGCACAGCAAAAGAAACTACCATCAGAGTGAACAGGCAACCTACAAAATGGGAGAAAATTTTCGCAACCTACTTATCTGACAAAGGGCTAATATCCAGAATCTACAATGAACTCAAACAAATTTACAAGAAAAAAACAACCCCATCAAAAAGTGGGCGAAGGACATGAACAGACACTTCTCAAAAGAAGACATTTATGCAGCCAAAAAACACATGAAAAAATGCTCATCATGACTGGCCATCAGAGAAATGCAAATCAAAACCACAATGAGATACCATCTCACACCAGTTAGAATGGCAATCATTAAAAAGTCAGGAGACAACAGGTGCTGGAGAGGATGTGGAGAAATAGGAACACTTTTACACTGTTGGTGGGACTGTAAACTAGTTCAACCATTGTGGAAGTCAGTGTGGCGATTCCTCAGGGATGTAGAACTGGAAATACCGTTTGACCCAGCCATCCCATTACTGGGTATATACCCAAAGGACTATAAATCATGCTGCTATAAAGACACATGCACACGTATGTTTATTGCGGCATTATTCACAATAGCAAAGACTTGGAACCAACCCAAATGTCCAACAATGATAGACTGGATTAAGAAAATGTGGCACATATACACCATGGAATACTATGCAGCCATAAAAAATGATGAATTCATGTCCTTTGTAGGGACATGGATGAAATTGGAAAACATCATTCTCAGTAAACTATCGCAAGAACAAGAAACCAAACACCACATATTCTCACTCATAGGTGGGAATTGAACAATGAGAACACATGGACACAGGAAGGGGAATATCACACTGGGGACTGTTGTGGGGTGGGGGGAGGGGGGAGGGATAGCATTGGGAGATATACCTAATGCTAGATGACGAGTTAGTGGGTGCAGTGCACCAGCATGGCACATGTATACATATGTAAGTAACCTGCACAATGTGCACATGTACCCTAAAGCTTAAAGTATAATAAAAAATAAATAAATAAATAAATAAGAAAAAGAAAGCCAGGCATGGTGACATGTGCCTGTGGTCCCAGCTATTAGGGAGGCTGAGGTGGGAGGATCCCTTGAACCCAGGAGGTTGAGTCTGTAGTGAGCAGTGATTACGCCACTGCACTCCAGCCTGGGCAAGACCCTGTCTCAAAAAAAAAAAAGACTTAGAATTGGTGATCCAGGCCGCCTAATGGCATCAAATAATTTGTTATATCTTTAATTTATTGAAGGATCACCACATGCTTTTAAATAGCATGGAGAAATGGAAAGAATAGGGACTTTTTACTCAGGTAATACCCAGCCTGCTACCTAACAGGTTGTGTTGTACTAAATAAAATGGTACATAAGAAGAAACACTGTAAATTATATAGTGCGAATCAAATATTGTTAATAAACCAATATCTGTATATCCTATGTCCCGGATTAATCTTTAATTTAGATACTCCTTCTAGTTATCTAATACACAGCAGAGTGAGAAAAATCATTATGGATTAGGTTCTTTAGTAAGAAACCTGAGATGGACTTCTCATTAGCATTAACTAGTTATTGCCCAGCTTTGGAGAGCCTTCTTTTGGCTTATCATTTATTATAAGCCCAGAAATAGGTGACTAATCAGAGATAAATGTATGGGTTGTCTGTATCTAGTTTTATGCCTTTTTTTTGCCTAAGACGTAGTCAAATTAATATTTTAACTAATACATCTTAGCAGAGTTTAGTTAAGCACAAAGTTAACAGTGGGTAGGATTGAATCTTGAAAGTAATCATGTCTGTAATGTTTTTCATGCATGCAAAAAGCACAGACAAAACCACTCATGCCCTATTAATAAACAAAATACAGATCAAAGTTTTCAAAAGTAATCACTCTATTTATTCTAAATGTCTGTGGCTTTAGGAAAATACCACCAGCTAGTACTTACCTATTTAAAGATGTAGAATTTATTATCCTCTAATATTCTTATCAGTTGTTTCCACAACTTTAGTTTACTATTGGACTTTCAAAAATTTAAAGAATTACAAGTAAAATTCATTAAACACTTGTGTGTGAATAGTAATACACAGTAATTAGTACAGCATGTTGCTTCTTCAACAAATTGAGTTTTCAGGGAAATCAGCAAGTAAATGAAATATAAATTTTTGGTAAAAGTATCAAACATTCATCTTGCCCATTTTTCCTCTTAAACTTTATTATCTAATCAAACATAGTTTTCCATAAGATGTAATAAAATATAGATAAGGTTGGAATATTTGAGGATCCATTTGTGGAACTGAATTTAATGAGACTTCATTGGTGATACACTCAATTTTTACTGGGTAATTAGCTAATAATGTTGGTCACTGTCTCACAGTTCAAGTAGCTTTAAGATGATGTGGCAAGGAAAACACAAAGCTTTTGGGTAACCAGCGTTCTTAAATGTATGGTTTTTGACCAGGTGAACCCTTTAGAAGTGATTTCTGTTTTAAAAGTATGTACTTAAAATACCTTTGGCTGTGATGAATGTAGATCCCAGCAGAATACCAAAATCCTATTTTTTTTGACTGAGTATTTGTAGATGCTTAATGACTGAAATGAATTTGGAGGCACTGATGAAAGTGATTTTTTTAAAGTTCTCAGGTACTGTTCAATTATTTAATGTTAAGTTTAGTATCAAGATACAGTTGTTTTTAAAATGCCAAAATGCTGTTTATTATACAGAATATTTTATTACATTTGCAATATCTTTGTATATAGTGATTTTTTTCTTGATAATAAATGGAAAAATTCTAAAACACTTGCTGAAATTTTGTTGCTATTTAACTTTTA